CAAAAGGTTCACTGCTTGTTATCTCGCTTCTTGTTCACCCGCCCATCTACCTTACTTCTGCCCTTTGCTTTTACTTATTCTGCCCTCTAACTTTCAGCTCCCTTTGTTATTCTCTTGCCTCACTTTTCTTATTGTTTCAGCTGTATTGCAGGCGCGAGCTGCCGCGCCTAAATTTCTTGATGTACCGTAAACATTTCAATGTCTACTTTCTATCTCAAAACAATGTGGTGTAAAAGCCGTTTAGTTTTGCTTCATCTCCATACAGCATTCCAGTGCCATTGCAAAATGACTCGACTATCAGATAAAACTGAACACAGCTCTACTTGGTGAAAAAGTAGGTGGCTCTGAAAAGAACCTTTTTGGTTTGGACCGAGGTATGAGTAATGAACTGCTCCAGCCCCGCTACTTGCCCTTGGCCTTGTGGTGGCTCTCAGTTTTCTTAGGCAGCAGCACGGCCTGGATATTGGGCAGGACACCACCCTGGGCGATGGTCACTTTACCAAGCAGCTTGTTGAGCTCCTCGTCGTTGCGGATGGCCAGCTGCAAGTGGCGCGGGATGATGCGGGTCTTCTTGTTGTCGCGGGCCGCGTTGCCAGCCAGTTCCAGGATCTCGGCGGTTAGGTACTCCAACACCGCCGCCAGGTACACCGGCGCTCCGGCACCGACCCGCTCAGCGTAGTTGCCCTTGCGGAGCAGTCGGTGCACTCGGCCCACTGGGAACTGAAGACCCGCCCTTGAAGAACGGGTCTTAGCCTTGGCGCGAGCTTTGCCGCCCTGCTTGCCACGTCCCGACATGACGTAAAAAATTCAATCAGTAACGTTCCTGAGACTGACGTAACGCTAAAGCTCCGCTACTTATAGTCAACAGAGGCACGAAAACTAAGCTGTGCTATTGGCTAACATTACAGTTTCGCTTTAACCAATGGGATTGCGGTTTTGAAAAACACTTATTTTGATTGGACAAAGTTAATATACGTTTCCAGGACTCACCACTGGTTAAACGCACAACTTCATTCTCTACCCCACTTGCGTTAAGAAGCAGTGAATAAGCGGTAGGTTGACAGAGCTACCGTCTTCCTGTTTTTTTCCTCCAATTTTCCGGCAGTTACTCCCAGTCATGCCCGAGCCCTCAAAGTCCGCTCCTGCCCCGAAGAAAGGCTCCAAGAAGGCAGTGACAAAGGCCCAGAAGAAGGACGGCAAGAAGCGCAAGCGCAGCCGCAAGGAGAGCTACTCCGTGTACGTGTACAAGGTGCTGAAGCAGGTCCACCCCGACACCGGTATCTCGTCCAAGGCCATGGGCATCATGAACTCCTTCGTCAATGACATCTTCGAGCGCATCGCCGGCGAGGCTTCCCGCCTGGCGCATTACAACAAGCGCTCGACCATCACCTCCAGGGAGATCCAGACGGCCGTGCGCCTGCTGCTGCCAGGGGAGCTGGCCAAGCACGCGGTGTCGGAGGGCACCAAGGCCGTCACCAAGTACACCAGTTCCAAGTGAGCCCGCCCACCGCGGAACGTTCGGTCAGTCTCGGCCCACACCCCAAAGGCTCTTTTCAGAGCCACTCAGTCTTCCCAAAGAGAACTGGCACTCACTGTTC